GTGTTAGGGAGTTTCCTGGAGTGATGGTACAGGGTACATTTCTGCCCTGCATCCCAAGTCCAGAGACTGGGTTCTAGGTCCAGCCTTTCTTCTAACTCCCTGAGAGATGACAGCCTCTGGGCAAAGTCCCTCTGTGCTCTTCAGTCTCTTCATCTGTGAGATGGTGGCATGGGGAGAGGCTGGAGTGATGTCACAGTTCCTCTCAGCCTGCATCACAGGCTCTAGGACTCAGGTCCTATCAGTAACCTGCTGGGGGAGGTCTGGGCCTTCCAGGAGAAACCTGACAAGATGGTGCTGCAAACACCAACGGACACACAGCACTTTACATTCACAGGCTGTCTCAGGGGCCTCCAACAACCCTGACCATTCTTGCCCCATTTTGCAGATAGAAAACCGAGGCTCAGAGAGATTATATAACTTGCCCACGATCTTCCTCCAGCAAGATGGAGGCCAAGTGAAATGAGAAAGCAGGTCTCCTGCCACTTCCTTTGCCCAGAGGTCTTCTCCCCACACCAGGGCTTCCCAAGGGCTGAGATCCAGTCACACCTGTGCGTGATCAAATATAAGTGTGAACAATGCAAAGGGAGACGTCTTCAATCTAAGGGGCTTCAATTCTGTAATGTAATTCTGAGATTATGCCCTTTTTTGTTAAAGCCTTTCCTTTTTGAAGTGATGGTCACTGTAGATGGTGAGGGTTTTTTGGAGGCGGACAATATCTTTACATGACAAAATTAAAAGTTGGCAGCTCCGAATTGATCTCTGGAGTGTTTTGAAATGCAAGAGGTCTCCGAAACCTCAGTCTGGGAGCCACGGAGGGCTCTCCCCTCTCCCCAGGTTTACCAGTTTGGGAGGCTTGGAGAGAGGCCTGGAGGACCTGCTGGGGACTAAAGAAGAGCACTGGTGGGAGGACAGGGCGGGGGAAGGGGGAGGGGAGTGAAGTAGTCTCCCTGGAATGCTGGTGGTGGGGGAGGCAGTCTCCTTGGTGGAGGAGTCCCAGCGTCCCTCCCCTCCCCTCCTCTGCCAACACAATGGACAATGGCAACTGCCCACACACTCCCATGGAGGGGAAGGGGATGAGTGCAGGGAACCCCGACCCCACCCGGGAGACCTGCAAGCCTGCAGACACTCCCCTCCCGCCCCCACTGAACCCTTGACCCCTGCCCTGCAGCCCCCGCAGCTTGCTGTTTGCCCACTCTATTTGCCCAGCCCCAGGGACAGAGCTGATCCTTGAACTCTTAAGTTCCACATTGCCAGGACCAGTGAGCAGCAACAGGGCCGGGGCTGGGCTTATCAGCCTCCCAGCCCAGACCCTGGCTGCAGACATAAATAGGCCCTGCAAGAGCTGGCTGCTTAGAGACTGCGAGAAGGAGGTGCGTCCTGCTGCCTGCCCCGGTCACTCTGGCCCCACTCAGCCAGGCCCTTCTTCTCCTCCAGGTCCCCCACGGCCCTTCAGGATGAAAGCTGCGGTGCTGACCTTGGCCGTGCTCTTCCTGACGGGTAGGTGTCCCCTAACCTAGGGAGCCAACCATGGCATTTCTGGCAGCAAGATGAACCCCCCCAGAGCCCCTGGGATCGAGTGAAGGACCTGGCCACTGTGTACGTGGATGTGCTCAAAGACAGCGGCAGAGACTATGTGTCCCAGTTTGAAGGCTCCGCCTTGGGAAAACAGCTAAAGTAAGGACCCAGCCTGGGGTTGAGGGCAGGGGCCAGCCCTCAACCCTTCTGTCTCACCCTCCAGCCTAAAGCTCCTTGACAACTGGGACAGCGTGACCTCCACCTTCAGCAAGCTGCGCGAACAGCTCGGCCCTGTGACCCAGGAGTTCTGGGATAACCTGGAAAAGGAGACAGAGGGCCTGAGGCAGGAGATGAGCAAGGATCTGGAGGAGGTGAAGGCCAAGGTGCAGCCCTACCTGGACGACTTCCAGAAGAAGTGGCAGGAGGAGATGGAGCTCTACCGCCAGAAGGTGGAGCCGCTGCGCGCAGAGCTCCAAGAGGGCGCGCGCCAGAAGCTGCACGAGCTGCAAGAGAAGCTGAGCCCACTGGGCGAGGAGATGCGCGACCGCGCGCGCGCCCATGTGGACGCGCTGCGCACGCATCTGGCCCCCTACAGCGACGAGCTGCGCCAGCGCTTGGCCGCGCGCCTTGAGGCTCTCAAGGAGAACGGCGGCGCCAGACTGGCCGAGTACCACGCCAAGGCCACCGAGCATCTGAGCACGCTCAGCGAGAAGGCCAAGCCCGCGCTCGAGGACCTCCGCCAAGGCCTGCTGCCCGTGCTGGAGAGCTTCAAGGTCAGCTTCCTGAGCGCTCTCGAGGAGTACACTAAGAAGCTCAACACCCAGTGAGGCGCCCGCCGCCGCCCCCCTTCCCGGTGCTCAGAATAAACGTTTCCAAAGTGGGAAGCAGCTTCTTTCTTTTGGGAGAATAGAGGGGG